GATCTCCTTAGCCAGTAGGGGGTTCGTGTAGTCAGTTGGGGGTCTTTGGATTTCATTTTCATTTCTCAGAGGACAGGAAGGAAGGCTCTAACATGGGGAATCCTGAGAACTGCTGCTGTCTGTTAAATACGCCTACAAGTTATTTTTCTTATGTCACACTCTCCCAGACATGTTCTTACTTCTCATTTCTGATTTCTGTAATACACACACACTGATTTCATAAAACGTTTATGAGTCCAACACTTCCATTATAGCCCTGTATCAATGTTTTGCTTAGCTGAAATCAATTTCTTGGAGGAGTAAGTGTTATCTTTACTTTGTAAGCTGTAAGGGCCCAAATCAATGTACTTGGTAAAACTATCCATAGTGAACACACGCAAATGTCAAATGGCCATCATTTAGCATCTGCCCTCGGGCTTCCGGGTCCATCACGTGGTTACTGACAGGCAGGCCGCGCATGCGCGCTGCTACTCCGCCGAGCCTACGTGACACGACGTCAAGTGGCAATGGCGGCGGACGAGGGCTGTGCCCCCGGCCCGCCCCGTTAGGAGCCGCGAGTAAGGCGAGTGTCCAACGCCGAGCTGGCTGACAGAGCCCGGCCGCGGCCTCCGCGGGCCCAGGGGCCTCCAGGCCCCGTGACCACCGGACCGAGCACCCTGGAACGGCCCCAGCTTGGCCTCGGGACAGTCCGCGCGCTCACCGACTCCCTGGTGAACGCCGCTTGGCCGCCGCCGCCGCCGCAGGACCCACGAGAAGCGGAAACCGGCGCAAGGACCCGGTCCCCCCGGCGCCGTACGTGGAGTGAGCCTGCGGTCCGCCCCGCGCGCTCCGATTGGCTCTGGGGCCTGGCCCGCCCCTTCCCGACACTGTCATTGGCCTAGGCAAAGCCGTAAGGGTGGGGAATCCTATTGGCCCAGGGGTGCGGCTTGTCCTCTCCCGGTGCTCTCATTGGCCGAGCGCGGCCGTTGGGGGTGAGGCCGCGTCGGGGGAGGACAACAAAGGGCCGCGGGCGGCGGGCAGTGGTGTCCCAGTCTCCCGGTGCTTCCCTGAGGCTGAGGCGCCCGGCCTCCCGCCCGCCGCGCTCCAGATGAAGTGTGAGCACTGCACGCGCAAGGTGAGCGCCGCGGGCCGGGGAGGCGCGCGCCTGGTGCTTGTCCTGTGGGGCTCTGGGCGGCCGAGGTTGGCGGTCCGGGCCCGCCGCTCGCTCGCTTCAGGGCTCTTCAAGGCGCCCCCGGCCTCGGCACCCTGGGCCCGCTCGGCGTGGAGGCGGCCGGCGCGGGGTCCGCTGCGCTCTGCAGGGCGGGTTCGGTCTTCGCGGTTCTCCCTGAACTTGTCCATCTTTCCCACGCCCGCGAAGCGCGGAAACGCACGGAGACCGAGCCTCTCGTGCCGCGCACCACAGTCCGAGTAAACAGCGGTCGTGGCGGGAATGATCAGAAGTTCATTGATAATGTTCCTTTGCTTTTTTAAGGAATGTAGTAAGAAAACAAAAACTGATGACCAAGAGAATGTGTCAGCCGATGCACCGAGTCCAGCCCAGGAAAATGGAGAGGCAAGTAGATTTTTCAGTTTTGTATCAGCCCAGAATAATCATGCTGAAACGTCATCTTTCATAGAAGGGAGAATTCCACAAGTTGGCTGATGCCAAGATATTTTTGAGCGACTGCCTGGCATGTGACAGCTGTATGACTGCAGAGGAAGGAGTCCAACTTTCCCAGCAAAATGCCAAGGACTTCTTCCGCGTTCTGAACCTTAACAAGGTAAGGCATTCGGGGCATTTGCTGATGCTGGGAGATACCTAACATTCTCTATTTCTCCTTCTAGAAATGTGATACCTCAAAGCACAAAGTGCTGGTAGTGTCTGTGTGTCCTCAATCTTTGCCTTATTTTGCTGCTAAATTCAACCTCAGTGTAACTGATGCATCCAGAAGACTCTGTGGTTTCCTCAAAAGTCTTGGTGAGTCATCTTTTGATAAATTGGGAATGTATATTTAAGCTGAATATGCTCCTCTCTCCTGCAGGGGTGCACTATGTATTTGATACGACGATAGCTGCGGATTTTAGTATCCTGGAGAGTCAAAAAGAATTCGTGCGTCGCTATCGCCAGCACAGTGAGGAGGAACGCACCCTGCCCATGCTGACCTCTGCCTGTCCTGGTGAGCCCCTGGACCCCCGCTCTGTTGGCCTGAGGAGCTGACCGTGGATCCCTTCTCTCCCCAGGCTGGGTCCGATACGCCGAGCGGGTGCTGGGTCGCCCCATCACTGCCCACCTCTGCACCGCCAAGTCCCCCCAGCAGGTCATGGGCTCTTTGGTGAAGGATTATTTCGCCAGACAGCAGGTAAGCTGACCTCTCTGGAGGGCAGGAAGGGCCAGCCCTAAATATGGGTGCCCCTCTCCCACAGAACCTGTCTCCAGAGAAGATTTTCCACGTCATTGTGGCCCCTTGTTATGACAAGAAGCTGGAGGCTCTTCAGGAAAGCCTTCCCCCTGCTTTGCATGGCTCCCGGGGCGCTGACTGCGTGTTAACATCAGGTGAGAGGTGGGCGGGGGTGCACCTGGGCGCTTCTTTTCAGTGTCTTACTTCGTTTGTCTGCAGGTGAAATTGCTCAAATAATGGAGCAAGGTGACCTCTCAGTGAGAGATGCTGCCGTCGACACTCTGTAAGTGGCTTCTCTGGGGAGAGTCCTCTGGGATGAAGGACTTGTATTTTCTCTGCCTTGTGAGGTTTGGAGACTTGAAGGAGGACAAAGTGACGCGTCATGATGGAGCCAGCTCAGACGGGCACCTGGCACACATCTTCAGACATGCGGCCAAGGAGCTGTTCAACGAGGATGTGGAGGAGGTCACTTACCGAGCCCTGAGGTGTGGGGCAGTATCCACAGCCTGTCTGTGCCATGGATCAAAATTCTCTGTGTTCATTTTGTAGAAACAAAGACTTCCAAGAGGTCACCCTTGAGAAGAACGGAGAGGTGGTGTTACGCTTTGCTGCAGCCTATGGCTTTCGAAACATCCAGAACATGATCCTGAAGCTTAAGAAGGGCAAGTTCCCATTCCACTTTGTGGAGGTCCTCGCCTGTGCTGGAGGTGAGGCGCCAAGAGCAGCACCTGGCTCTGTCCCAGGATAAACTTACCTGTGTTTATCTTTCAGGATGCTTAAATGGCAGAGGCCAAGCCCAGACTCCAGACGGACATGCGGATAAGGCCCTGCTGCGGCAGATGGAAGGCATTTACGCTGACATCCCTGTGCGGCGTCCGGAGTCCAGTGCACACGTGCAGGAGCTGTACCAGGAGTGGCTGGAGGGGATCAACTCCCCCAAGGCCCGAGAGGTGCTGCATACCACGTACCAGAGCCAGGAGCGTGGCACACACAGCCTGGACATCAAGTGGTGAAGTCAGGCCAGGGCCTTCCAGCTGCTCTTGGGGCCAGAGCCAAGAGCCTCTCAGTAGAGGGAGGGGCTGCCCTGAGTGGAGTATTAAAGACACTTAAGAAAACCGCTCAATGGATTACTTTGGTTTCTCCGAGTTCCCTGCTACCCCGTTTATTGGAGGCCCCTCAGGCAGTTTCATGTGGTGCTATCTTCATAATAGGTGTGGGATTGGAACTTTTTTTTTCTTTTTTTTTTTTTGAGACGGAGTCTCACTCTGTCACCCAGGCTGGAGTGCAATGGCGCAATCTCAGCTCACTGCAACCTCTGCCTCCCGGGTTCAAGCGATTCTCTTGCCCCAGCCTCCCGAGTAGCTGGGACTAACGCGCACACCACCATGCCCAGCTAATTTTTGTATTTTTAGTAGAGATGGGGTTTCACTATGTTGGCCAGGCTGGTATTGAATTCCTGACCTCCTGATCCACCCGCCTTGGCCTCCCAAAGTGCCAGGACTGCAGGCATGAGCCACCGTGCCTGGCAGATTGGAACGTTTTAACATGAGAGGAGCACTTCCCCAATTTATCCCTTCATCCTAAGATTGTGAAAAAGTCCCAAAGAGTGGGAATGGAGACAGACTACTGTATTTTAGGTTTAAAAAGAAAAATCCAGAAAGTGTCCTGTGAAGAGCTAGGACCCCCAGAGGTTCTAATGCACATGACTTGAAGGTGATTTGATGTGGGAGTGAGGGCAGAGGGTGGGGTGGCTGTGCCTGTGGACTCCTGTGGCCCTGGGGTTGTTAGGGCAGGCAGTCCACAGTCCCAGATCCCTGCCCATTTTGGCTCTTTCTTTTACCCACTCATATTTTCCTTGAAAATGTTTTTGCCAGAACATTAATAACTGTCAGCCTTTTAGAATCAGGAGACTTACGTACAAATCTGGATTTTCAGCTTTTCTTAGAAAAACTGTAGTTTCTGACAACAGTAGGCCCCATTCCTCACAGCCAGTCACCACCCTCCTCCCATTCCTCACAGCCAGTCACCACCCTCCTGGACCATACTCGGCCCTGGGCCATTCCTCACAGCCAGTCACCACCCTCCTCCCATTCCTCACAGCCAGTCACCACCCTCCTGGACCACACTCGGCCCTGGGCCATTCCTCACAGCCAGTCACCACCCTCCTGGACCATACTCAGGGCCCTGGAGGCCTGGCAACCCAGGCCCCAACTCAAACTTGTACATTCAGTCTTTCAGTCGGACTCGCACTGGGGCAAGGGTGACAGACACGAGAATGGAAAATTGAGAAGGCTGCCCGCACCAGCTGGGTGGGTGCAGGGGGCCCCAGCTCATCATCAGCACTGTCGTGGGGTGGGAGTCGGGGGTAAAGGTTCCGTCTGACCCTGAGGGGTTGAGGATATTCAGGTGGTCCAGCCTCCCGCAGAAGACTTCCCTGTCACCCTTGGCAGACAGGTTTCTTCTCACACGGCCCTGGCCCATCCACTCGCCATGAAGCCCTCTGTGCTCAGGGTGATGGAGCCCCCTCCATTCTGGCACTGCACTGTGGGCATGAGCTTGCCTTAAAAAGAAAGGAGAGGCCAGGCACGGTGGCTCGTGCCCTATAATCCCAGCACACTGGGAGGCCAAGGTGGGAGGATTGCTGGAGTCCAGGAGTTTCTACATGGGAGACTCTGTCTCTACAAATTTTTTTTTTTTTTTTGAGACAGAGTCTCACTTTGTCACCCAGGCTGGAGTTCAGTGGCGTGATCTCGGCTCACAGCAACCTCCGCCTCCTGGGTTCAAGCGATTCTCCTGCCTCAGCCTCTGGAGTAGCTGGGATTACAGGCGCGCGCCACCGCGCCTGGCTAATTGTATTCTTAGTTGAGACGGGTTTCGCCATGTTGATCGGGCCGGTCAGGCTGGAATTTCTGACCTCAGGTGATCCAACCACCTCAGCCTCCCAAAATGCTGGGATTACAGGCGTGAGCCACTGCACCTGGCAAAAAATTTTTTTTTAAAAAGGAGAAAGCAGTTTAACCACAAACAGTGAAACAGAGCTGGCAGACGCCTGAAACTCCATGGAACCATGCAGCTGTACCCTAGGGCTCCTCCCAGGAAAAGAGAGATGTCAACGTGGCCCAAGGTGTCCTGAAGCACTGGGATTGGATTAACTCGAGCGATGGCCTTCCCAGCCCTCCGTGCTGCAGAGCCTCTGCTCGCTAGGCTGCCTTCATCTCACTCTGTGTGCTGTGCCTGTGCACCTGTCTTGTCAATAACTGCATATATTGTGTTGCGTTGCCTGTCTTGCTGGATAACTGCATATATTGTGTTCAGTTGTGTATTTGTTTTGCTTTCAGTCTATATACAGTTGGGTTTCCAACCTCTGATTCTGGAATAAACAGTTGCAGCGTGTCTGAGTGAATGGTTGAGTGAGCCGAGCCACC